GGGCTGGCCTGGCGCTGGGCCGTGCTTCGTTTGCTCTTCGCGCTGTGGCTCACCGTTTTCCTGGAGAGGGGCCGTCGAGGCGGCGCGAGCGTCTCTGCCTGTCCCGGTCGCGTCCAGTCCCCGGGCTTGCGGGGCCGGCTCCCGGGCACCCGCCTGGCTTTGTTCCCGCGCCGTGGGACAGGACTAGTGGCTGGCGGTGGGTTCCCGGGCGCCTGGAGTCCCGCGGCGCCAGCCTTTCCGGCTGCGGGGGTCTCGGGGGCCGTTTGGTGACTGCAGAACGCGCCCTCCGGGAAGGGGGCGCTCCTGCGTGGCCACTCGCCCTTAGGCGGAGCCCGTCTGCGCGGCCAGGGACCCGGCGAGCCGCTGCCGCAGCCCCCGCCATCTGCCCGGGCCCCGGGTGCTGGCGGACTCCGCGCCTCCCCACGGGGAGAGAGACCGCCTAATGTCCCGCCGACCCCAGGGGCCCCGAGGAACGGAAGCCGGTCCGGGACCCATCACAGTCTCCGATCTCGGTGCCTGGGAGGCATTTGGAGGCAGATTGCTGCTGCTGCTTCTGCTGTTGCTTTTGCGGGAAATGGAGACAAAGCCTGAGCGCGCCACTGTGCGAGTGATATCTGCTTAGGCTTGAGACTTTTTATGAAACACTGAGAAGTTTGAAGTACATTAGACTTTCACGACATAAAGGATTATTTTTGTGGGTTGCTTTTGTTTGGGGCTTGTTTGCTGAGGCGGCTTATAGTTTGGAGCGATTGGGATTTGGTGACGCTCAGCTTTGCCACTGAGCCCAAGAATGCGTTAGGTTTATCTTTAGGACTTTTGGCCTGGGAAAGAGATGAGAGGCGTCCCCCTCCCCAAATCCTCTCCTTCCTTCCTCCCTCCCTGCATTCCAAGCCCATGACATCAGGGGTTTCTGGGGGGAGAGACCAGCCAATCGGCGCGGAACTGTGCACAGAACGCTCATTGTCTCCTTTCTGCTGTTCTGGCCAAAGCGCCACAAAGGAGGGCTGCCTGTGGTTTAATTCCCATTAACCTCCCGGGAGCCCAAGCATGTCAGGATTGCCACCGCACCGTCCGACCGCTGGTGGAAGGCACTGGCATTGTCAGAGCTGGAACATCCCGGGGCTGCGGGGGTAGGCGGTGTGAAGCGAATTATGTAAAGAGGTAATGAAGCGCACCGTTGTCAAACCCCAAGGTTTGTAACAAGTTACTGTTTCCTTCCTTCCAGGATTTACAAACCGAACTTTAGGAAACTTCAGAGGAATGGGCATGTCCAAAATGTTGGATGTGATGTGATACTTTGGCCTGGTTGTGCACATTCATTGTAATTCCCCCCAGTGATTCTTGGCTGGCAGCAGTTGAGTCTCTACTACCTTTTGCATTGTAAATGAGGTACTGATAACGTTGGCAGCCCTTCAAGTGACTTACTTTTCTTGGATGTTAATAATATCCATGCTAATTTCTTTTTTGCTGACTAATGTAGCAGCTTTTGCCCTTTTCCTGCTTAATACTGAGCAGATCCAAGGAAATGCATACACAGGCTAGATCACTGTAATTATTGTAAATATTTAAAAACGGTAAAACCTCAGTTTTTAGAACCTTTGGAAAGTTAGTTATGAAAGCTGTGGATTTATCCCTTTAAGCACCAAACCCATTTTTTAATAACCCGTTTCATTTTTGTAGTCCTTTCAGACAGTATTCTTTCATAGGAAGTCTTTTGATCTTAACAGCAGAGCAGTCCTGTAAGGTGAGGAGGATTGCTGGGATTATCCAACATCATTTACAGATCAGTACACTGAAGCTCAGAAAGATTTGCTCAAGGTCACAGAAGTTGGACTATTCTAAGAATTTTAACTCTAAAAGCGATGTCTTAGTTGAGTGAAGTACTTAGGGATGTTCTACACAAACTCTGCTGTCTGTCGCCTTCCCCCCATTTTTTTTTCTTTCTTTTTTGAGACGGAGTCTTGCTCTGTCGCCCAGGCTGGAGTGCAGTGGCGCGATCTCAGCTCACTGCAACCTTCGCCTCCCAGGTTCAAGTGATTCTCCTGCCTCAGCGCCCCGAGTAGCTGGGATTACAGGTGCCTGCCACCATGCCCGGCTAATGTTTGTATTATTTAGTAGAGACAGGGTTTTGCCATGTTGGCCAGGCTGGTCTCCAACTCCTGACCTCAGGTGATTCCCCCTGCCTTGGCCTTCCAAAATGCTGGGATTACAGGCGTGAGCCATGGCGCCCAGCCCTTCCTCCCATTTTTGCTACCCACCTGTCACTTCTTGACATTGTGATTATTTATGTCATACTGTTTCTGATCTGTTCTGGGCCTGGGAATCAAATAGCCATGTTTGCTAGGCCTTTGTATGAGATGCTGCATTTTGACTGAGGCCTCAGGACTCCCGGGTGAAAGGTGGGTATATACAAAAGTGACATTGCGTGGTTTGACACCTTTTGATTCCTTCCTGCTTTTTCTTTATTGCATAATTGATACATTGCTTGAATGCTAGATTCCCCCCATCTACCCCCACATCTCATTTAACAAAGAAGTATAGAAACATCCTGGGGAGACAGTGTGGAGTGGACCTGGGAGTCTAGCATATGTGAGTTCTAGTCCCCGTTCTGCCACTTCCTGCCTTCTGTGATGCTGGGCTAGCTACTTGACATCTCTCTCCTAGCTTCTGTTCTGTAGAATGGGGGAAAACAATAGTTGCCACCCCCAGACACCATGTTGTGGAGATGTGTCTGGCTTATACTCAACTCAGTGACTGTATTGTAGCTATTAGCTCTTAGTAACAGAAAATTAGTTTTTAGTATTATATTTCTAAGATTTGTATGTCCCTGCCTCTTTAAGTATTTGGTTTGTATTAATACCTTTTGGTCTTGTTATATAATATTCTAGCTGTAAAAGCATTTCATCAATGAATTGAGGAAGTCTCTGATTTTAAATACTTTAATCAGTAAAATTTCAGAGAAAAATCTTTAAGACATTTGATTGGTAAGATGATAATACATGGCAGAACACACAAGCTTACTTTTTTTAATAGGCAAGAAGATGTGTGAAAACAGCCTTAAAAAAAAAAAGCCTAAGAATTCCAGTCTTTCAGCCTGGAATATGAACAAAGTTTCTTTAATAACAAAGAAAAAAATGACACCAAATGATCAATAACTTAGAGTTTACAAAAACTATCAGAGAGTAAAAGGGCCAGGGAAAATGCAGACACTGGTAGGGATGGTTCGGTGGAGGATGGAAACACTCATAAAATAATGGGCCCTACAGGTATTCTACAGGTTGAACCAGGCCCTTGAATGCATCTTGGGAACCAAAATGAAAAGTGAAACAACTCTGTGCCTCGTAAACCATGAAAAAACATAACAGGTACTCAAGGGAAGCACAGTATTTCCTGGCAAAATGTTGGAGTTGGGGGTAGTTTCCCGTAAAGTTGGATGGGAAGAGAGGACGCAGTGAAGCATGTCTTCATCAGGTTTAGAGCAAATGCCGCAGGAACCTTTCTTACAGGTCTCAGGGAAAGTGGAAAAAATAAATTGACAAATGGGGAGCTGAAATAATCTTACCTCGGTATGTTTTTTTGGGAGGAAGCTAACTGGAATATTAAGAAGCATGGAATTGGAATGCACATTCTTCCAGTCTTCTGCCCCCTTGGAATGTCTGATTTGAGCAAAGCAGCTTCCCACGGGATCTTCTTGATTACAAAATGGTATTTCTCAACACCTAAAAACCTTCTTGAAAATTTTATTTTTTGATCTCGCTATGTTGCCCAGGTTGGTCTTGAACTTCTGGCCTCAAGTGATCCTACTGCCTTGGCCTGTTAAAGCACTGGGATTACAGGTGTGAGCCACCATTCCTAGCCTTGTTTTTCTTAAGTAGTTAAATAGTTAATATTATGTTGAAATTTTTCATCTTTGCTGCTGATTTTGGGATTATTTCTTAAGATAGATATTTTGACTGGGCTCTTTCTTAGACTTCCAAGTTAGGAATGGTAGAGGTGTCCTCTGCAAGGATTTGTCCAGTGCCTGCATTTTCCTGAATACTGCTGGAGAAGGGGCCATTCAGCCAGGGACTTTGCTCCTGGTAGGAACCAGCTATTGCTGTTGGTCTGCTTTAGTTTTTGTTTTCCTGTCTTGACCAAAACAGATAAATAAGATACACTTTGCTGAAGTGACAAGAGATACCATGCTTCCTCTTTAAAATTCTCATCCTTATTTACTCTGGAGTTTTAACGAGGATTATCGTCAGGCTCACTGATTTTTTACAGTCTAACATTTGTGGAAATTGTTCTGTCTCTAGACAGTCCTTTAGATTTCAGAAACAATCTTGACAATGATGACATCGCTAATACCCACCATCAACAGAGGTATAGGCTTTTTTTTTCCCCAGTGCCTGTTTCCCTTCCAGGTTGGGACATGAGGGTTAGTGTTTCCTGCCTCCTTTCCCTCTTTAACAGTGTATCCTTAAAGTCATAATGAATCTGATCTGCGGCATAAAAAAAGTAAGCACAATTGGATCGTTTTGGTTTTTCACCCATCATTAGCATTGTATTCAGGAGAGTGAGGAAATGCATTTTCTTCTCTCTCTTTTTTATTTTTTTGAGATGGAGTCTCCCTCTGTTGCCCAGGCTGGAGTGAGGTCGTACGATCTCGGCTCACTGCAACCTCCACCTCCCAGGTTCAAGCAATTCTCCTGGCTTAGCCTCCCGAGTAGCTGGAATTACAGGCACCTGCCACCACATCTGACTAATTTTTGTATTCTTAGTAGAGTTGGAGTTTCACCATGTTGGCCAGGCTGGTCTCAAACGCCTGACCTCAAGTGATAACACCTGCCTTGGCCTCCCAAAGAGCTGGGATTACAGGTGTGAGCAACTGTGCCCAGCCCTGCATTTTCTTTCTCAGTGAAACTAGGTGGTGGTTGGAGAAAGCTTGTCCTTAGAATTTGTTGGCAAGTTCCATTTAAATCTAGGCATTACCCTCCTGTAGCATATACCATGTGCATTGGCTCTCCTTAACTCTGAACTTATTTTATAGCCCAAATGGGCTCTTAACTTATTTATGTGTACTTGTACCCTCAGATTTTTGTTAAGGATTCTTGGAACTCATAGGTAGATCCAGGTTGTTTGTGGGGACGAAGTTTATACAATTTGGGGGTCCTCATTATGAAAAATATATAAATATCTTTTAAGTTTTACAAAAACCTATGGCCATGTGAACCCTTTTGAACTTGAAGACTTCTCCATACCTGTCATACAAGGTTCTTGTCAGGGAAAGTAGAGCTTAGTGGTTAAGAACATGGACTGTGGGAACTGGGTTGGATTCCTGGTTCTGCATCTTACTGTGAACTTTGGCAAGTGACTTAACCTGCCTGTCTTGTATGTAAAATGAGGATATCATAACACTCATCTTTATAGGGTTGTTGGGAGAAATCAGATAGATAATCCATGTAAAGTGTTTAGAATAATGCCTGGAATCAAAAGCCCACATTATATAAATTTTAGCCATGGTTTCATTTTGCTGACTGGTTCTCTGCTAATTAGGCTCAGTCTTGTGTTCTGAGCTGCTTTTTCTCTTCTGGATGTTGATATTATCTCTAGAACTTTAATATTCATTCACGAATCTGTTTGTATCTGCCTGAGATTTCTGGTGGATAGGGGACATGACACCAAGCAGTACTACTGTGTTTCATTTCTGTGTCAGGAATGTGATCTGCCCCAGAGTCCTTATCCAGGACTCCACCACCAGGCAGCGTGTGAGGCATTTCCACAGTGAAAGCACCAGGTCTGTAGATCTGCACCATTCTGTCCACATTGCCCTTAGGGCTGAGGACTTCTCTGTAGAGCTAGAGGTCTTGCTTACCGGGCTTGGTTGTATTCTGCTTTTTCTAACAGGTTGATTCCTTTTAAATAAGATATATCTTTCCTTTCTTGGTTTCAGATAGGGCTTGTATTCCTCCACAGCTAGCTGGTTAACATATTTTCCTTCAAGTGTTTGAATTTGGCTTGCTTGAATCTGGAGGCTTTGAGTTTATGTGTTCTTATGAAGTCTCTACCTAGACCTGTGTGAAGCAAGTCCTTGAGTGGAGAAGACTAATGCTTAGTTTTCCCCCACAAGGTAGGGAGGGACCAGGAAGCTTCAGGGTGTGGGCGTGACTGTTGAGTGCTGTGTCTGCGGTGGGAAGGCCAGGGAATTGGAGGCATGAATGCAGAGAAAAGAGGAGGCCTTTTGTGCTTGGAAGGACTCTTCTGGGTCAGTTGTAACCTAAGCATTTATGGTTATTTCCCCTCTGCTGGATAATTTTCCAGGGAACTCTAGCTGTGGAGTGGCCACACTGGGCGGGCTATGGCTTCATTGCTTCTTCCCGCCTCCACTCCCAAATGTTTGGACACTGATCTTTCTCCATTATCTGCAGCTTCTCACCCTTAATGTTACCCAGGCTCTGTGAATGGATAGAGTGTGCTTCATTAGTGCACAATTTCCTGGTCTCCTTTTGTTTCTTGTGGGAGGAAATAGGAGAGAAAACAATCAATACCATGTGTAGCAAGTCTCTGTCCTGCTGTTGGTTAATTCAAACATGTGATTCCACTTTGAATGCAAAAATAGCAACAGCAATCATATTCTGCTTCTAATTGAGTGTAGAAATTATATGTACATTAGGCATCATCTTGTGAGCTTGCTGTGGTCTTTGGGCCTTAGCAGCTGAGCTGGAACCCTAGGGCTGCTCTTTAGAGTCCACCTATGGCTAGATGCCTTCCCCTGAATGGTTCCATTCTCTACTCTGAATACTGGGGTGGATTTTCCTTATCTTTCTTCAAAGAATTGGATGTTGTATTTTTTAAAAACCCCATCCCTACCTCTCCTTGCTTACATACAGACGCATTATTTGCCAGCCAGATTTTCATTTCAAGGTTTATTCATCTCTGAGCTTCCCCCCCTTCTTTTTCTTCTTTAGTGACACCCTTTCCTGCAGTTGGTCTTACATCACCTTCAAAAAACATGCATGTGGCAGGAGGTTGGTCTTCATATGGGCCAGTGGGAGAGTTAAAGTGTTTTTAGTCTGAAACAGCTCTGCCAAATATCTTATGAACTTTTTTTTTTTTTTTTTGAGACAGTCTTGCTCTGTCACCTGGGCTGGAGTACAGTGGCACGATCTTGGCTCACTGCAACTCTACCTCCTGGGTTCAAGCAATTCTCACACCTCAGCCTCCTGAGAAGCTGGGATTACAGTCGCGCACCACCATGCCCAGCTAATTTTTGTATTTTTTGTAGAGATGGGGTTTTACCATGTTGGCCAGGATGGTTTTGAACTCCTGACCTTAAGTGATCCACCCGTCTCAGCTTCCCAAAGTGTTGGGATTACAGGTGTGAGCCACCGCACCCAGCCTTATGAACTTTTGAACTGTGCTGGCAATGCGCTTTGGAACTAAGGATTCCTATGGGCTTGTTTAAATCAATTCCTCCCACCCCTTGCCGACTTTTTTTTTTTTTATTTTATTTTTTTTGGGAGACAGTCTCACTTTGTCGCCCAGGCTGGAATACCGTGGTGTGATCTCGGCTCGTTGTAACCTCTGCCTCTCGGGTTCGAGTGATTCTCCTGCCTCAGCCTCCTGAATAGCTGGGACTACAGGCCTATGCCACCATGTCTGGCTAATTTTTTGTATTTTTAGTACAGTCGGGGTTTCACTATGTTGGCCAGGCTGGTCTTGAACTTCTGACCTCAGGTGATCTGTCTGCCTCAGCCTCCCAAAATGCTGGGATTACAGGCATGAGCCACTGTGCCCGGCCCAATTAGTCCTTTCTACAACTGGGCAATATATTCATGTGCATTAGTCTGATACGATGATATTGGTGGTGGGTACATTTGGATATATTGTCACATCTCCATGAGTTAAAAGGACTTTATGTTAAGCCAGAGTCTAAGCATCTTCAGGCAGATAGCATAGTTGCCTGTGCTAAGACTGTGTATAGTACAGAGAGTTCCTGTCTCTCAGCTTTGTTGTAGAGTAGGGATAGGGGAGCATCCAATGATGGAAAAGACTTAGACTTGGAGTCAGATCTGGGTCCGAATCCCTGCTGAGCCCACAACCTTTGGACAAGTCATCTCTGCATGAAGACAGTACATCTACCTCAGGGTGCCATCTTCCTTGCTTATGAGAACCACTTCTCTTTATGCCAACAGTTCCAAAATAGAAAAGTAAATAAGTGAAAGTATCCTGTATACCTTACTCCTACCCTAAGTGCTTGTACTGCTTTGAATATTGTTCAACCATTTTGAAAACTGAATTATAGTCTGTTGTATGGATTTCCACTGATTATTCACTGCTTCCCTGCTGGTGGATATTTCCTTTAAAAGTACTTGTGTAGAAAAGTGTGTAACTTTTGACATAACATTTAAATGTATTTTGATATTGCCAAATTGCTCTCCAAAAAAATTAGTTCCTACCAATGGTAAGAAAGAGGAGGAGGATCTTTTGATGTTAAAAAAAGAAAAAAGTAACTTGTTTTAGTTTCTTTATTACCAAGTCATGAGTCATTGACATCTGTAATCCCTACTCCATCCCTCGTCCCCAGCAGACTCAGGTGGGAATTGACAGTGGGCTGGGATGAGGGCGTTTTTTCCACAAATTATTTGATAATAGTTTTTTAAACAGGAAGCTTGGCCAGGCACAGTGGCTCACGCCTGTAATCCTAACACTTTTTGGGATGCTGAGGTGGGCGGATCAACTGAGGTCGGGAGTTCGAGACCAGCCTGACCAACATGGAGAAAACCCATCTCTACTAAAAATACAAAATTAGCCAGGCATGGTGGCGCATGCCTGTAATCCCAGCTCCTCAGGAGACTGAGGCAGGAGAATCACTTGAACCTGGGAGGCAGAGGCTGCGGTGAGCCAAGATCGCGCCATTGCAATCCAGCCTGTGCAACAAGAGCGAAATTCCATCTCAAAAACAAACAAACAAACAAAAAATCCAGGAAGCTTTAGGTAGCTTTAAAATGATATCTTATCAAAATGGCTATCAAATCATGTCAAGTAAGTGGTTTTTAATGATATATTGAATTCAAAGGAAGAAATCTTTCCAGTATCTTGATTGGAATGGCCAGCAAAGCATAGATGGAAGGATAAGTGTTGACATTTATTGAGTTCTTACAACTTATGTGAATTAACTCATTGATTCTTCCCAGTAACCTTCTGATGTAAGTGCTGTTAATGATCTCTGGTTGGCAGGGAAGAAAACTGAAGCAGAGGAAACTTTGTGCATGGTGGAAATGGGCTTCTAATTCAAGCATTCAGTTTCCAGAGCCCTTGCTCCTAACCATTTTAATCTGAGGCCAGAGCTCAGGGAGAATTGACATCTTTCAAGACGAGAGGGTACTGAGTCCAGAGAGGGCAGACCAGAGCAAGAAATCCCAGGATAAAGTCCTTTAACAAGAAGCTGGAGGAGGAGAGATTAGAGGGCCCTCCTGGAAAATACTAGGTGCTACAGAGAGGCCCAGAGGATGACTGGAGACAGGCCACTGGATTTGGCTACTGAGAAGTCACTGATGACCTGTTTTGTTTGAGACAGGATCGTCCTCTGTTCCCCACTCCCTGCAATCCCCCTCCCCTGTTTCCCCCCAGGCTGGAGTGCAGTGGCATGATCTTGGCTCACTGCAGCCTTGACCTCCTGGGCTCAAGCAATCCTCCTGCCTCAGCCTCCCGAGTAGCTGGGACTACAGGTGTGCACCACCATGCCTGGCTAATTTTTTGTATTTTTCGTAGAGACAGGGTTTTACCGTGTTGCCCAGGCTGCACTGGTGACCTTTTGAGAGATCGTCGGTAGAGCAAATTTCCAGGGGTTAGGAGAGAGTACTAAGGGAGGAAATGGGCAGGCTTGGCATGAAATAAATGACAAACAGGACAGTGTATGAGGCTGGCAGCAGGTTCAATTAAAAATTTGCCATTTCAGGGAAGACAGGGTAGCCTGTGCCCATTGATGGACCAAGTAAAGGCAACAGCCCAAAACAGATGGTGTGTGGGGGCAAAGCAGAAGGGCAGGAGGGTCAGTGGGAAGAGAAGGGGCCCAGCTCAGAAGGGGAAGGGAAGAGGACCATGAAAACGCAGCACTGATGTGGAGAAGTCCTCTTTTCATCTGAAATAGGGGTGTCACTTTGCTCCTGACCTTATTATGCTAGAGCCACTGATGTCCGATGGGGAAGAGAGCAGGAATAGGAAGAGATGGCCCAGGCTAAGCCCTCCCTGTGAGCGCACTGCTGATTGGGCTGCCCCTTTGGAGCTTGGGCACTGGTTCACTCTCCTCTTTCCATTGGCCCTTGATCTGGAAGGGATGGGAAGTTGGGTTTATTTTGTTAGAGCCTGGTTGTCTGTAGCAAGCCTTTACTGTATTATCTCCAAGAGACCTTTGTGTTGGGGCATAGCACTCTGATGGAAGATGTAATGCTTTCAGGGTAACTTATTTTCTCCCTCATCCATGCTCTCAGATTGCATTACAATTATGTAAAATATGGAGTTCACCTTTACTGTCGATGTGGAGGGTCCCCTGTGACTTCATCATAAGATCCTTGCAGACTTCGGGACTGGAAAGGGGAAACCATGTTCAGGCTGACTTTCTTTTAGAGGAACTCTGAATCTTGTAGTTGATTATGTCCCTCTTTGTCTTGGTGTTTAAGAAGCTTGGACTTCAGTTTGCATCCAGCCTATCTTTGGGTGGCATTTGTGTAGGATTTGGTGGCATGCAGGTGTTTGAGCCTTGCCTCTGACTTCATCTTTTTTTCACACATCCTCATTAAAAGCAAAATGAACCTAATGGCTTTTTACTTAGGGTCTCAGAAAGTACAAAATACCTTTGTATGGTATTTCATAAGGCACAGTATGAATATTTTTAAAAGGAGGAAATGGGACCAGCCTAGGCAACACAGGGAGACCCCATCTCTACAAAACATTTTTAAAAAGGTAGCTGTAGTGGCACATGCCTATAGTCCTAGCTACTCAGGAGGCTGAGGTGGGAGGATCGCTTGAGCCTGGGAGGTTGAGGCTTCAGTGAGCTATGATCATGCCACTGCACTCCAGCCTGGGTGACAGAGCAAGACTGTCTTGAAAAAAAAAAGAGAGAAAATGGGAAATTCTATCCTACTTTGTAATGGAAATGTCATATTTTCTCATTTTCATTGGGGAAAAAATGGTGCTCTTTTGCACAGTTAACATATCTGTAAGATTCCATCAGCATCTATCCCATGTTTAAAATTCGATTTCCTCTCTGTTCATAGCTGGTTGTGTAAAGCCACCTTTCTCAAATGGACAGACTCCATTGTAGTAAGCAAAAAAGCATTTGCAATCTGAGATCTAGACCTGGATCTAGACTCCAAGAGGAGTTCCAGATTTACTAAGGCTGACCCAAAGGGCTGAGATCCCATTTCTCCTTGGCCCACTTTCATGCCTTGTCCCAATAATAACCTTCAGTAAAGGAGCCGCGTGGTGTTTCGACTCAGTTTTGGGGTTGGCAGATGGGAGCATGGGGATGCGGGTGGTCAGTGATCTGTGAGATGAGGGTTCCCCAGGCTGGTTGAGACAAGTTCCTTCAGAACAATACAGCGAACTTTTGGGACAATGACGTTGAGGTGGATTTCATGCCTTCCTTGAGTCACAGTAGACTGAGGCTTGTCCTATGGAGCGGGCTTGCTGAAGAGTTGATGAGGAGTGAGTGTACATTCTGAAACTACAGAAAAGTTGCAAACAGGTCATGTGCCTTGTCGTTATGGAAAGATAAATGACAGTTCTTCAGTGTTACCCATGCTCCTGACTCAAGGGTTATTTTGGAGGCACCTAGAGGTCCTGCTGAAGAGACAGTGCTTGACAATCTGGAGAGTGGCAAAGAGCTGATACCTACAAATGCGGGAATGAGTTTGTTAGACTCTTAAATATTCTAGTGGTGAGACAAAGAAAACAAAAACTTGAGGAACATCTCTATTTTCACCTCTTTTTACCTGTGGGGCTTCAGCTAAGATCTCCTTTCAGCAAAATCTCTACAGATCTCTAAAATTCAAGACCCGGCTGGCCTTCTTCCCAGTGAGAGAATGTTCTCCAACAAGCTTTCTTGGAGGTCATCTCTTCCTGCCTGTGCTTCATTGGCACTCAAAACATGATATTTTTCCATGCCTGTTTGCTTCTAGTCCATCTCTCAGGAATTTCTCCATATATTTCCCTGGCCTGTCCTCTGTGTGTCACTCAGAATAAATCAACTCTCTCTTCTATATGACTTCCATCTAAATATTTAGATGGGAGCTAACCTGCCTCTCCTAAACTTCCAGGTCATATGTAGCCACTCCTGGCTAGCCAGTTTCTCATAATAGGCTATATATGGTTTTTCTAATCCCTTCCCCACCTAGTTTACTCCTTCTAGAAACTGATGTCAGCTTATCAGTGTCCCTTCAGAATGCATCACTCAGAATTGATCATAGTATTGCCACAGATGTGGTTTAACCTACCAGAGTACACTGGGATTGGTAACTGACTTCCTTTGATTACAAAGCTTTAGCTCCTCCTGTTTTAACCAACAGAATCACTTGGCCAGGTAGACAAGGTAACTCTGTGTAGAAGAAGGATTCTAATCCTTGCTTTGTCAAATTGACTTCTCCAGTCTATAAAGTATGGTGATGATCACTCTGGGAGGTTTTATGGCTCACATGAACTCCATGCGCACCCGTTTCTTATAAATAATGCTTTCCTTGGTTACCTCATGGGGCTGTTTTGATTTAAACAAATAAGCAATACTATTTTATGAAGAATTGTATAACTATGCAGACCAAGATAGTGTTGGCTTTTTAACTTACTCAACTCACTGAGTAAGTGTTACTAGTTCTAAAACTTTGGGGCAGGATTTGACATATATTTTGAATAAACTGTGTATTAACGTAAGAAAGATCCTTCTGATTCCCAGTTTCCTTAATAAGTATGCCAAGTAGTTTCCAAGTCATTAATGACCAAAACAGAAGAGAACACATCTAAATCCAAACATTGAGGTACACATCACCACGAGTTTCCTCTGCCATGACATAATCAGCACAGTGGGCATGGTGTTCCTTCTGACTGTACCCTCCTTCTAGGGTTACTAAACTGGACTTCAGGAGTGCGCTAGACATAAGGAACTTTTATGAGAAAGTAATGCAATTATATCCCTAGTGGGCCATCTAAGATTACCAGATTGGCAGATCAAGGAGATGTGACGCCCATAAAAGGCAGTGACATTCAAATGCAGATGCCTTTCCGAAACAAGATAGATCTTTAAATCTGAGGCATTTCCCTAGGCTGGTAATCCTGTCAGTGGGTGAAAAATCATGGATTGAGTGCCCACTATGTATCAGGCATGGGCATGAGGATTACTAAGATGAACAGGAGCCTGACCTCCCCTCAAGGAGGGGACATGGGCAGGTGTTCTTGGACATGCCTTGTGTGTCCATGCAGCCTTGGTGATGGCTGCCCTTCTCCCTGAGTGCTTGCTTGCACACTCTCTCCCCAAGAGTCCACTCTAGGAGGGCGCCTGCCGGGCTCTTCAGCCAGTAATAGATCCTTGCCCTCTGGGTGGGGATGGAGTGGGAGCAGGCTTCTCTCTAGGTTCTAGTTACTACCGTTTGCCAAGGCTTCTCTCACAGTGAGCTGCTTGATACCCACTTTTTTGTTACTTGTTATTTCTGAGTCTAGATTCTTCTGGGAATCCAGTGTCTATACTTGTTCGCTCCTTGTTTAGATTTGAACTTTCAAAAATCCACTATAAACTATATGTGTTCTAAGCTTTGCAGTCTAAAGGTCATTTTCTAGACAGAGAAGACAAAATTGACATTCTGTTAGCTCTGCATCTTTCTACCGTTTGTTATACTCTTTGCTTTAGGCACTGGACCAGCTCCTCTTTAATCATATATATAAAATTTTTTTTTTTGAGATGGAATTTCACTCTTGTTGCCCAAGCTGGAGTGCAATGGCATGATCTTGGCTCACTGCAACCTCCGCCTCCCAGGCTCAAGCGATTCTCCTGCCTCAGTAGCTGGGATTACAGGCGCTACAGATGTGTGCCACCACGCCCAGCTAATTTTTTTGTAGTAGAAACAGGGTTTCACCATGTTAGCGAAGTTGAGCTCAAACTCCTGACCTCAGGTGATCCATCTGCCTCGGCCTCCCAAAGTGCTGGGATTACTACAGGCATGAGCCACTGTGCCTGGCTTATTTATATTTTTTTTGAGACAGGGTCTCCCTCTGTTACTCAGGCTGGAGTGTAGTAGCACAGTCTCTGCTCACTGCAGCCTTGACCTCCCAGGCTCAAGTGATCCTCCCACCTCAGCCTCCCAAGTTGCTGGAACCACAGGTGTGTGCCATCATGCCCAGCTAATTTTTGTGGGTTTTGTAGAGACAGGGTCTCACTATGTTGCCCAGGCTAGTCTCAAAGGACTCAAGTGATCCTCCAGTGTTGGCCTCCCAAATTGCTGGTGTGAGCCACTGCACCCGTCCTAGTAATTTTTGAAGCTTTAATTTCTTGTCAGTCTCACAATATTTGTATATTGAGTCATAATGTTTTTGTATTTACCTGATTATAGACATTTGGAGGGGAAAAATTTGTGCTGGTTGGTGCCATATGCTGATACCTTGATCTGAAGACACAGTTGTACCTCTGAGAGGAGGACCTGGCTTTAAAATGCTCCTGGACTTTACTTCTGTTTACCTGAGGCGAGCATGATTTTCCACAGCTTTTAAATGTCTAGTTCCTCCGCATCAAATCTTTAGCACGTTCGTGCCATGGAATGAGTCTTAGATTCTGTGGTGACCTCAAGAAAAGCATGCATTCTATCTTGACATCACTGTCCCAAATGTAAAATGTTTTTCTCTAGAATTCCCACTCCCACCCCCCATAAGATACATGCCTGATTTTGTAAAATAGTTCCTTTGTCCTTTTTGTCAGCAACAATCTGAAAAAGAATAAGAATTCGGGATGCAAACACATTCTAAGCAGAGAGAAGAGCTTTAGCAAAGACAGAGAGGCAGGAACCAGCCTCAGGAAGAGTGGTAAAGGGAGTGGACAGTGGTGAAGGCTGGCATCCCAGGTGAGCCTGTCTGCAGTGGGGTTTTCTTTGCTATTCTTCTAAAGTGAGTTAACCTGTATTTCAGATTGCTTCCAAGTATGATCATCAGGCAGAAGAAGATCTTCGCAATTGGATAGAAGAGGTGACAGGCATGAGCATTGGCCCCAACTTCCAGCTGGGCTTAAAGGATGGCATCATCCTCTGCGAGTGAGTTACAGCCCTCCAGAATCTGTTTCTGCAAATAAGATGTCTCTCATATTTTTCTTTTCAGACTTATAAACAAGCTACAGCCAGGCTCAGTGAAGAAGGTCAACGAGTCCTCACTGAACTGGCCTCAGGTAACAGCCAAACCAACCACCTCTGGTTCTAGTCCAGAAATTATAAAACTCTTCTTCTTTATAGTTGGAGAATATTGGCAACTTTATTAAAGCTATTCAGGCTTATGGTATGAAGCCACATGACATATTCGAAGCAAATGATCTTTTTGAGAATGGAAACATGACCCAGGTTCAGACTACTCTGGTGGCTCTAGCAGGTCTGGTACGTACATGTCTTTAATGGCTGGTTAACAGCCTTTTCAGTTAGTGTGCATGTTTCTGTCTAGGCTAAAACAAAAGGATTCCATACAACCATTGACATTGGAGTTAAGTATGCAGAAAAACAAACAAGACGTTTTGATGAAGGAAAATTAAAAGCTGGCCAAAGTGTAATTGGTCTGCAGGTAAGTAATGTGGTGTTGCTTATTCAATTACTTAATTTGTGCAATTTTATTTTTAACTTAAAAGATGGGAACCAACAAATGTGCCAGCCAGGCAGGTATGACAGCTTACGGGACTAGGAGGCATCTTTATGATCCCAAAATGCAAACTGACAAACCTTTTGACCAGACCACAATTAGTCTGCAGATGGGCACTAATAAAGGAGCCAGCCAGGTAAGCAATACCTTTTTATACGTGTACAAGAGGTTTTAACTTTTATACTATGTTCTAATACCAGGCAGGGATGTTAGCACCAGGTACCAGAAGAGACATCTATGATCAGAAGCTAACATTACAGCCGGTGGACAACTCGACAATTTCCCTACAGATGGGTACCAACAAAGTTGCTTCCCAGAAAGGAATGAGTGTGTATGGGCTTGGGCGGCAAGTATATGATCCCAAATACTGTGCTGCTCCTACAGAACCTGTCATTCACAACGGAAGCCAAGGAACAGGAACAAATGGTTCGGAAATCAGTGATAGTGATTATCAGGCAGAATACCCTGATGAGTATCATGGCGAGTACCAGGATGACTACCCCAGAGATTACCAATATAGCGACCAAGGCATTGATTATTAGATCCACACAGAAGGAGCTCAGTATTTAGTCCTTTGTTTTTATTCAGTGAGAACCAAGCTAGCCTTGAGTAATTTTTATCTTGTCTTCCTAAAACACTATTAAGCTTATTGTACTTTTAAGAAAAATTGCCTTACGTACATTCCTTTTTCCTTTTTCTGCCTCTTCCCTCAATAGTTGCCTTTTAGTGCTGTAATAGTTAAATCCTACAGCATAATCAATAACTCGCATATGAAGTAAAAAGGAATACTGTGAAAGGGGAGTACTCTTGTACAGCCAGTTCTTTTATGCAAAAATCTATGCATTTTTACAATCTTATATTAAACTGGTATTTTCAAACAATAGGAAACTTTTTTTTTTTTTTTTTTTTTTTACAGTTTAGTGTATCTGGTTTCTACATGGAAGACTAAACTCATGCTTATTGCTAAATGTGGTCTTTGCCAACTAAATTTAAGATGCAGCATTTTAGAAATTTACATATCAATGTTTCTACAGTATTGTTTGCTAATTTTTAAATAAAGTCATGATCAGTGTGCATTTGTGATTATATGTGTACTCATTCTCTTACCTAGCGAACAAGATCTTTTCAGAGTGGTGTTTCTAAAAGAGCATGTACAAAAGTGGCCTGTGGACATTTAGGCCTGGGTGATGCATTTGCTCTTCCTGTTTGTGCCAATGTATCAATGTAGAGTTGCTCTGTTTTCTTCAACTGTATTTATTGCTGCATTTCTCAGCATAAACTTATCCCATTGTATTTTTTATAAATAAATATTTTTTTTGAACTTTCATATGAACCACAGGCTGATTATTTTCTGGCTAG